CCAGAGTTCAGAGTCCTGGTTATTAACACCAATAAACCTTTATTTGCCAGGGATACTACCATGGGAGGACACAGCCCCTGAGCCCAGCCCTGTTGATCCTGTGGGAGCGGGAGGGCAGCGGAGGACAAAGGCAGAGACCTGAGAGCCGGAGAGGCTCATCAAAGGGTCCCCAGCCCCTCTCAGGAACGGAGCATTTCTTGGCAGAGTGGTATTCATAGGACAGAGTTTGGGAAGTCGGGGCAGGGGAGCCTGAGGACACAGCAAGGAGAGCTCAGTGGCAGGTGCAGGCAGAGCGTTCTTTGGAAAATGGAGATCCTGGAAGGTGAGGGCCTCGAGCGCCAGTGTCCAGCCTTAGTGGGTATGCATATGTCCAGCTCCCTAAGGACACACTCAGGACAGCTAAGGTGCACACAAGTCCAGGGGCTTCCCCGTGCTCCGCCCCCCTCTCCCCCACCCCGGTAGCAGGCTGGAGGGCCCAGACCATGCTGGGTAGTGGGAGAAATGGAAAGAAATGGGACAGGGAACAGGAGACAAGAGCCCATGGTGGGAGTCAAAGAGCTGGAAGAGTTTTGGAAATGGGGGTCTGGGGGTAGAGTTGATCAAGGGCCGAGTTACTCAGCGGGACAGGTGGGAGGCACGAGGCCCTGGCAGCTCTGTTTTCTTGGCCGGGCTTGGGGGGGAAAGCGGGTAGCCGTCAGGCGCCTAAGGGCCCGCCCTGGACCTCCCCACCGAGGGAGGTGTCAGGCCCCGAGGGACCCGGCCCCCGAGCATCACGGACGCGCTGGAGGCCGGTGGGCGGTCGCCGTAGTCGCCCTCCCACCACCTCGCTCAGGTTTCTCCGGCCTGGGGCAAGAGGCCTGTGGCCCGCGCGGGAACGCACTGTCCACCCTCAGACCTGGGACTGGGCCGGCGCGCGGACGCTACCAAGAGGCTGCGGCTCCCGCCCCCGCGGCCGGACGTGGCGCCTCCCCTGAGGCCGCGGCCGGAGCCTGGAGGTGGGGTCGGAGTCAGAGCCCGGGGCTCTGATGTCACCGCGCGGCTGCGACGGCCCAGGAGCGCGTCTCGGCGGGAGCCTCAGGTACGCGGCGGGGGCGGGGGAGCGGGAAGCGGGCGGCTGGGTCCGCTTCCCCCGGGAGGCCGGCGGGGCTGCGGGCGGACGGGGGTGAAGAGCGGGCGGCGAGGCGGTGGTCGCGGGGCAGCCCGGGCATCGTTCGGCCGGGACGTGTCTGGCTCGGCGCCGCGTCAGGTTGCGCCAGTGGAGTCGGACCCCAGCGCGCCTCTCCCAGCTGCAGAGCTGCAGGGCGGAGAGGCGGCCCACTCTAAGCTGGCGGCGCGGCTCAGGGGCGCGGCTGGGCGCGCCGCGTGTGGCGCCGGCGGGCAGCGCGGTCTCACTCCGCCACCCTCCGCTCCTGCCCTTTGTCGCCAAGCATCTGGAGAAGCCGGGTCCTTCCCTCCCGGGCTCGCGCTGTCCCCTGCGCGCGATCCTTCCCCGACGGTGAACCCAACGGGAAAGGCCCAGAACTGCGCGGGGCTGCGGCCATCTGCTGTCGAGCCGCTCCGCGTGTCTCTGCCGCCCCCTGCGGCCGCCGGGGCCTGCGCCTCTCTCCCTCCCGTGCCTCGGCTCCCAGAGATTGAACCCCAGGTAACCGGGTCTGTCCACGCCCGCGGCCGCCTCTCCCCGGGTGTCGCCAGCTTCCTGCATTTCCTGTGCATGGCACGGAGCTCGGGTCTCCAGAGACTCTGCATCTGGGGTGCAGCGACCGATGAGCCCGTAAACCAGTCGCACACTCGGAGCGTGGATGCTGCGTGGGGTGCGCTGTCAGCGCGGACAGGCTGGGAGAACGGGGGACGCTGGGGACAGGGAGAGCCGGTGAACTTCCCAGAACGTCCGCCTAGCCAGACCCAGCTGCGGGTACTGGGTTTTGAGACGTGGTCCAGTACCCAGGAACTCAGTCTGACAGGGAGACAGCGCCTACACAGTGAGCCCAGTACTGAGGGAAGACCCGCTGGGAGGGGCGGCCTGGATAGCCCCTCCACAGAGAGGTCAGATGTGAGGTGGCCTTGAGGGAGGTATGATGTAAATCCTGATCATTCGTTGTATTTGAGGCTGTCCGTTCTCCTGTGCCTCCTCGGTCGCCTTACTTGGATCTGTTCCCATTGCCTTGGTGTGATTTTATCCACCGGAAACTGTCTTCAGCTATTTCCCCAGTAACCTCTAACTAAAAACCTGGGTCTTGCCTGGTCTACCCTCCCCTGCTGAACTCCAGAGCCACATCCCAACTGCTGCCTGACTTGTCACAGACACCATGAAGCCCAGACTGAAGGAGCACTGGCCCCCTTGACAATTCCTCAGCCCCAGCTCCTCCTTTCAGACTGGTGCCTCCACCTGCCAGACCCCTAGCTTTGAAGGCCAATCTCATCTTCGTCTCCTTCCTCTCTGGCTCCTTCATTCAGGTGACAAGTATACATCAAATGCCCACCCCAACTCCCCCTCCCAGGACTCCAATCTGGTGTCTTTCTAGCGGGGAGTCTAGGTTGCTCCCTCTGCTCTGGAGAGGCTTGGCAAAATGCCTGCAGAGCTCCTTGAGCTCCACCTCTGAACTCCCTTTCAGCAGCCGGCACAGGCATAACAGCCCAGCCCACAGGTACCACTGCCACTGAGGCAGGGACCCCTAAGGTAGGGCTACCCCCAGCCACAGGGGCTGGCTGGACTGCAAGAGGCTCCCTGCAGCCAGACAAGTATGAAAATGCCTTGTTGTTTTGTGCTGAGGCCCCCCAAAACACACCAAAGCAGCTGGGCCCTCTTGGCATGGTAGGTTCTGCAAAGCACCCACTGTGAGGAGCCTGCGTGAACATCAACCTGATAGGGCCACCAGTGCAAAAGCATCTTCAACAAGTTACAGTCAATAAGGAAACACATGTGTAGACACATTTTTATTGCCCATTCAAGCTGTTTTTATTTGCTGAATTCAGAATCCTTTAACATAGTAACTCACAAATAAGATAGATTTTCATAGATTTTCAAGACCTCTTTTGAGGAAACATCTTGTGTTTGGTGATCCCCATCTGTAGCTGCAGCAAGCCAAAATGGGCAGGATGGGTGACATGAGCTAGTGCTCCCAAGCTGGACTCAGAAAGAGTAGGAAGAGAAAGGGCTAATGTCTGAGCAGTCGGGTGGGCTTCCTAGATGAGGGGACTGTCCTCCCAGGAGCTGCTACTCAGAGTAGTTTCTTGTCCTCCTAAAGTTTAGAGTGGAAATACTTTGCAAAAGAGGTCCCCAACCCTAAGTGTGAGGGCTAAGCTCCTGGGCTTAGTAGGCATATACAAATGCCCCCAGGTGGGTGACATCAAGATGTTCTGGTCCTAGGTCTGCTGAGAGCCTCTCCTGGGAATGTTGTAGGTACTGCCTTTCCCTTTTAGGAAACACCATATCAAGCCTCAAAATTTCTCTTACCCTGACCCAGGCACACCCACTCAACTCTTACCCTTGATCCCCCTCCCAGGACCAGAAGGGATTGATTTCTGGTGAGTCCTGCCCCAAGCTGTGCTTGCCTGCTCTGTTCGTACCTAATATTGCATGAGGAACCTGGCCAGTGTCTATGGTGGCAAGTGCTTCACCCATTCTGTCCTCTTCCCCAGAAAAGACTAATAGGGAGGGAAGAAGCGTGCGCAGAAGCTAAGGAACTCTCTTCCTTCTCTACCAAGGCCACCCCTACATCTACTCCCTGCAAATCTGTTATTTCCCTTGACATTCAGCAAATATTTGGGGTTTTGTTTTGTTTTGTTTTGTTTTGTTTTGTTTTGAGACAGAGCCTCACTTTGTCGCCAGGCTGGAGTGCAGTGGCGCGATCTCGGCTCACTACAACTTCCGCCTCCCGGGTTCAAGCGATTCTTCTGCCTCAGCCTCCCGAGTAGCTGGGACTACAGGCGTGTGCCACCACGCCCAGCTAATTTTTGGTATTTTTAGTAGAGATGGGGTTTCACGATGTTGGCCAGGATGCTCTTGATCTCTTTACCTAGTGATCCGCCCACCTCGGCCTCCCAAAGTGCTGGGATTACAGGCGTGAGCCACTGCACCCGGCCCAAATATTTAACATTGACTGTATGCCAGGGACTCTGCTGGGCACTGAGAGTGCAGCAATGAGGAAGAGCAGGGCCCATTCTCAGGAAGCTCAGGGGTGGGAATGGGAGGAGGGAATCAGAAGCAAGCCAACAGGGACAGTGTGGGGTGGGGGTCAGCTCAGCACACTGTAGGAGTCCCAAAAAGTGAGGAGACCTCTAAGCTGAGTCCTACAGGAGAAGCAAGAATAGAAGCAGGGCAAAGATGGGGGTCGGCCCATCATTCCTAGACGAAAGGCAGAGTTTGAGAAGTGGGGGCCAGATTATTTTGGAATCTGCCAATAGTGTATGGGGAGGTAGGGGTGACTTTCCCATAGTGGAGTGTGGGCTTCCTTGGAGGATTCAGGCTGTTGGGGAACAGGAGGGATGGTAAACTGCCTTTCAGCAGGGCTTGCTTCTAGGAAATTGATTCTGGCTGCAGTGAGCGTGGAGGCAGGCCTGGATTCCAGGCAGGCTTCTGCCACGTCCCAGCTGTGTGGCCCTGGACAAATCATTTCCCTCTCAGAACCTCATTGTCCTTGTCTGTAAAATGCAGACAGCAGTTGCAACGATCAAAATAAATATTTATATAAAGCACCTGGAACATAACAGGCACAGAGGGAGGGAGGAAGGCTGTGAAGCTGCCTCTGCCCCTTGCCCTGGGTCTTCCCCCACCCCTCCTTTCTTAGCTCCCCTGAGGTCACAAGAGTGTTCTTGACCATTGTTTATCAGGGAAAGATCACATGGAGAAGCCAACAGAACGGCCAGGAAGCAGCCTGGGTGGAACAGGGTTGGGGAGGAAAGGAACATGGGTACATTCTCAGCGTTCCAGGAGGTCTCAGGGTAAAGGCTGCTTGTGTGGGCAAGGGGAGCCTGGCAGGGAATGAGCTGGTCCCAATTCCTTCCCCTGAGCTGGGCCCTCAACCTTCAGAGGTGCTCCCTGGGACTGGTCCTACTTCCTCTGCCACCTCTGATCCCAAGGTGACTCTGCCAAAATCTGGGGGATGCCAGCGCTTGTGACGGTGTGACCAGGGAGGGGAAGTGTAAGTGTCTGGCCGTCCGTGGTGGCGGGGCCCCTCACCCGGCACCACATCTGTGTTTTCCCAGGACCCACGCAGCCACCCAGCCTCAGCACTCATCTGCGCAGCCATGGAGGCCCTGGGACCTGGGGGCGACCGCGCCTCCCCGGCCTCGTCCACTAGCAGCCTGGACCTGTGGCATCTGTCCATGCGCGCGGACTCGGCCTACAGCTCTTTCTCCGCAGCCTCCGGCGGCCCCGAGCCGCGCACGCAGTCGCCGGGGACAGACCTCCTTCCTTACCTAGACTGGGACTACGTGCGTGTGGTTTGGGGCGGCCCGGGCCCCGCCCCGCCCGACGCTGCCCTTTGCACATCCCCGCGGCCCCGGCCCGCGGTTGCAGCCCGCAGTGGGCCGCAGCCAACAGAGGTCCCGGGGACCCCGGGACCACTGAACAGGCAGGCCACCCCGCTGCTGTACGCGCTGGCGGCCGAGGCGGAGGCCGCGGCGCAGGCTGCCGAGCCGCCCAGCCCGCCGGCCTCGAGGGCCGCCTACCGCCAGCGGCTTCAGGGCGCGCAGCGGCGAGTGCTCCGGGAGACGTCGTTCCAGCGCAAGGAGCTCCGCATGAGCCTGCCCGCCCGTCTGCGGCCCACTGTCCCAGCGCGGCCCCCGGCGACTCACCCGCGCTCCGCCTCGCTCAGCCACCCGGGCGGGGAGGGGGAGCCGGCGCGCTCCCGGGCTCCCGCGCCAGGAACTGCCGGCCGGGGTCCCCTCGCCAACCAGCAGCGGAAGTGGTGCTTCTCAGAGCCAGGAAAGCTGGATCGTGTGGGTCGGGGCGGTGGGCCGGCGCGGGAATGCCTGGGTGAGGCCTGCTCCAGCTCTGGCCTCCCTGGGCCCGAGCCCTTGGAGTTCCAGCATCCGGCGCTGGCTAAGTTTGAAGATCACGAGGTCGGATGGCTGCCCGAGACGCAACCCCAAGGCTCCATGAACCTGGACTCCGGGTCCTTGAAGCTCGGTGATGCCTTCAGGCCCGCCAGTCGGAGTCGGAGCGCTTCAGGCGAAGTCTTGGGTTCCTGGGGAGGATCAGGAGGGACCATACCCATTGTCCAGGTATGGAAGTCAGGAGATGCAGGCTGGTGAGGGCCACATTTCAGTCGACTGTTCACCCTTCCAGGCTGTTCCCCAAGGAGCAGAAACCCCCAGACCATTGTTTCAGACCAAACTTTCCAGGTGAGAGACACGGACCACTCTGGACCAAGTTGCACTGTGGTCACTATGGGGTCCCTGCCTCCAGGTTCTTGCCTCAGAAAGAGGCTGCGGTGATGTATCCTGCAGAGTTACCCCAGAGCAGCCCTGCTGACAGTGAACAGAGGGTCTCAGAGACCTGCATTGTGCCTGCCTGGCTCCCCTCCCTTCCTGATGAAGTGTTCCTAGAAGAGGCCCCACTGGTCAGAATGAGATCACCACCAGACCCCCATGCCTCCCAGGGGCCCCCAGCCAGGTAATTCCCTCTTGCTTCCAAGCATCGTGAGGTTTTTCTGATTCAGTGTCTTTTCTGCTTCCAGTGTCCATGCCTCTGACCAGCCGTATGGAACTGGCTTAGGCCAAAGAACTGGCCAGGTTACAGTCCCCACAGAGTACCCGCTCCATGAGTGTCCAGGAACTGCAGGGGCAGATGACTGCTGGCAGGGGGTGAATGGTTCTGTAGGTATTTCCAGGCCCACAAGCCACACCCCCACTGGGACTGCAAATGATAACATCCCAACTATTGACCCCACTGGACTGACCACCAATCCCCCCACAGCTGCAGAGAGTGACCTCCTCAAACCTGTCCCAGCTGATGCCTTGGGACTTTCAGGCAATGATACTCCAGGTCCCTCTCACAATACTGCCCTAGCCAGGGGCACTGGCCAGCCTGGTTCCAGGCCCACATGGCCTAGTCAGTGCCTCGAGGAGCTGGTTCAGGAGCTGGCCAGATTAGATCCCTCTCTATGTGACCCTCTTGCTTCCCAGCCCAGCCCAGAGCCACCCCTGGGCCTGCTGGATGGACTGATTCCTTTAGCAGAGGTCCGGGCTGCAATGCGGCCTGCCTGTGGGGAGGCTGGAGAGGAGGCTGCCAGTACTTTTGAGCCAGGGTGAGTGAGGTGTACTAGGGAATCTGGACACTGGAAACCCAGGGAGCTCTGGTTTTGTTCCCAGGTCCTATCAGTTCAGCTTCACCCAGCTCCTGCCGGCTCCTCGGGAGGAGACAAGGCTTGAAAACCCTGCCACCCACCCTGTGCTTGACCAGCCATGTGGGCAGGGGCTCCCTGCACCAAACAACAGCATCCAGGGCAAGAAAGTGAGTGGAGAAGGGCTGGTGGAGGCTGGGGGAGCCTGGCCCCAGCCTTGAGCCTTCCCTGTAGGTGGAGCTGGCCGCCCGCCTCCAAAAGATGCTTCAGGACCTTCACACGGAGCAGGAGCGGCTGCAGGGGGAGGCACAAGCGTGGGCCAGGCGCCAAGCGGCTCTGGAGGCTGCAGTGCGCCAGGCCTGTGCCCCTCAGGAGCTGGAGCGGTTCAGCCGGTTCATGGCCGACCTAGAGCGCGTGCTTGGCCTTCTGCTGCTGCTGGGCAGTCGCCTGGCGCGCGTGCGCCGCGCCCTGGCCCGGGCGGCCTCAGACAGCGACCCTGATGAGCAGGTAAAAGGGGTTCAGGTTGCAAGCGAGTAGGGCCGGCTCACGGCGCCTCTTCCTGCGGCTCAAGGCCTCCCTGCTGCAGCGACTCCGGCTCCTGCAGCGGCAGGAGGAGGACGCCAAGGAGCTGAAGGAGCACGTAGCGCGGCGCGAGCGGGCCGTGCGGGAGGTGCTGGTGCGAGCACTACCGGTGGAGGAGCTGCGCGTCTATTGCGCCCTGCTGGCGGGCAAGGCCGCCGTCCTGGCCCAGCAGCGCAACCTGGACGAGCGCATCCGCCTCCTTCAGGACCAACTGGACGCCATCAGGGACGACCTTGGCCATCATGCCCCGTCTCCCAGCCCGGCGCGGCCCCCAGGGACCTGTCCTCCAGTTCAGCCGCCCTTCCCTCTTCTCCTTACATAGTTATAGGTGGAGAGGGTGGGGTGCACCGCCCCTATCTCTCACCCACGTAAGTGGGGTGATGCTGATTTAGTCTCTGCTTTTCCCTTGAGGGATTGGGGAGGACCCAGTCCAGGCCTTTCTAAGATACTCCTCCAGCCGGGCGCGGTGGCTCACGCCTGTAATCCCAGCACTTTGGGAGGCCGAGGCGGGCGGATCACAAGGTCAGGAGATCGAGACCATCCTGGCTAACACGGTGAAACCCCGTCTCTACTAAAAATATAAAAAATTAGCCGGGCGTGGTGGCGGGTGCCTGTATTGCCAGCTACTCGGAAGGCTGAGGCAGGAGAATGGCGTGAACCTGGGAGGTGGAGCTTGCAGTGAGCGGACATCGCGCCACTGCACTCCAGCCTGGGCGACAGAGCAAGACTCCGTCTCAAAAAAAAAAAAAAAAAAAAAAAAAAAAAAGATACTTCTCCAAAGTGTTCTCATGTGGCCTCACCCAGGTCTTGTGTATTATTTGGTAATTAATTTATGGATCTTAAAAACTGCAGTATTCCCCCATTTTGTGATGAGAGTGTGGGGCTGGCAGGGGTTGGTTGGAGGGAGGAGAGAAGACAGAGGAGCACTTAAGGTGCAAAGCAGCCTATTTTTTCTTCAATAAAAATTGTTAAGAGAAGTGTGTGTGTCATCTGCAGCACAGCTGTGGGA